TTTTTTTTGAGACGGAGTCTCACTCTGTCGCCCAGGTTGGAGTGCAGTGGCACGATCTCGGCTCACTGCAAACTCCGCCTCCCGGGTTCAAGTGAGTCTCCTGCCTCAACCTCCCGAGTAGCTGGGATTACGGCCCTCCTTCCGGGCGGGCGCCACCATGCCCAGCTAATTTTTGTATTTTTAGCAGACACAGGGTTTCACTATGTTGGCCAGGCTGGTCTCGAACTCCTGACCTTGTGATCTGCCCTCCTCGGCCTCCCAAAGTACTGGGATTACAGGTATGAGCCACCGCGCCTGGCCCTTCTCAAGCGTTTTCATACGTTGTTATCGATACGTGAAAGAGCCCATGAGGTAGCTGATTATTATTTCCATTTAATAGTTGATAATACTTGGAATCACTTGCCCAAGATCCTACATCCTGAAAGTCTGAATTTTGGCTTGTCAGGGACAGTTCTTAGGGTGGGTGTGTGTCTTGTGGGCAGAGCTGGGGGTGGCGTATTAATATCTTCGACGAAGATGCACACGCCATTCATTTGGGGCCTCAGGAAGGGCAGCCGAGAACTGAGCTGGCCAGGTTCCCACTTCTGAGTTGGAAATCCCCAAGCCCAGGACGTGGCGGCCACCCCGTCCCATCAGGATCTGACCCGAGGCCTTAGGGCCAAGTAGCGAGAAAGAACCCTTCGACCTTGCAGGTCACACCTCGGCTGCAGGCCCTCGACCCAGCCCAGGTGCGGATGGGCGGGGCGCAGCGTGGGCGAGCGACTCCCCAGGCCACGTTCTGCCTTCCCTCCCCGATCACATGGACTCGCCTTCCGTAGCCGGGAGTGCGGAGCGGAACGAACCACGAGGAGGAGGAGCGGGGGAGGCGCCCAGGGCAGTGGGTCAGCGCCCCGCGGGGCAGGTGGGCGGGCCCAACTGCCCGCGAGCCGGCCAGCCAGCCAGTCAGCGAACGCGGAGGGCGGGCCGGTGGCCCTGCGCGCCGCGCCCCGCAGCGCCCCCTGAGGGGCGGCGGCGGGAGCTGGTTCCGGCTGCGCGCGCAGCGGTGGTGGTGGCGGCGCGATCGGCCGGGCTGTAACCGTCGTCTGTCCGGGAGCGGCTGGAGCGGCAGCGGCGGCCGGGCACGGCGCGAGGTGACGCCACAGGGCAGCGGCGGCAGCGGAGGCAGCGGCGGCAGCAGGAGACGCAGCGGCGGCCGCAGCAGCAGCAGCAAGACGGACTCGTGGAGACGCGCCGCCGCCGCCGCCGCCGGGCCGGGCCGGGTGTCGCGCGCCGAGGCTGGGGGGGAGTCGTCGCCGCCGCCGCCACCGCTACCGCCGCCGCCGCCGCCGCCGAGGTGACTGAGGAGAGAGGCGCCTCCTCGCTCCCGCCACCGCCGGACTTCAATGCCCAGTCCCCAGCTCGCCAGCGTGAGTGCGCCCCTCCCGGGCGGCCCCCGCGCTAGTTCATTTTACTTATTCTTTTCTTCTCCAGGTTTTTCGTTGGAATATACGTTGCACATTTATGGCGATTCTGAGTGTGAGGGCAGACTTCTGCCAGGCTCAGCACAGCATTTTCGCTGACAAGTGAGCTTGGAGGTTCTATGTGCCATAATTAACATTGCCTTGAAGACTCCTGGACACCGAGACTGGCCTCAGAAATAGTTGGCTTTTTTTTTTTTTAATTGCAAGCATATTTCTTTTAATGACTCCAGTAAAATTAAGCATCAAGTAAACAAGTGGAAAGTGACCTACACTTTTAACTTGTCTCACTAGTGCCTAAATGTAGTAAAGGCTGCTTAAGTTTTGTATGTAGTTGGATTTTTTGGAGTCCGAAGGTATCCATCTGCAGAAATTGAGGCCCAAATTGAATTTGGATTCAAGTGGATTCTAAATACTTTGCTTATCTTGAAGAGAGAAGCTTCATAAGGAATAAACAAGTTGAATAGAGAAAACACTGATTGATAATAGGCATTTTAGTGGTCTTTTTAATGTTTTCTGCTGTGAAACATTTCAAGATTTATTGATTTTTTTTTTTCACTTTCCCCATCACACTCACACGCACGCTCACACTTTTTATTTGCCATAATGAACCGTCCAGCCCCTGTGGAGATCTCCTATGAGAACATGCGTTTTCTGATAACTCACAACCCTACCAATGCTACTCTCAACAAGTTCACAGAGGTAAGATTGTGGCATGGTCTACTTTTTGGATTAAGTTCCATTATAATTTTTTTTTTTTTTAAAGGAACTTAAGAAGTATGGAGTGACGACTTTGGTTCGAGTTTGTGATGCTACATATGATAAAGCTCCAGTTGAAAAAGAAGGAATCCACGTTCTAGTGAGTGTGTAGTATTTAAATTTTTCAAAACATCAATTTAATGTAAAAGGTCATTTCTTTTCAGGATTGGCCATTTGATGATGGAGCTCCACCCCCTAATCAGATAGTAGATGATTGGTTAAACCTGTTAAAAACCAAATTTCGTGAAGAGCCAGGTTGCTGTGTTGCAGTGCATTGTGTTGCAGGATTGGGAAGGTAAACTCTTACCTTTATTACCCTTTTTGTCTATGGATACTTACATACAGGTTTCTTTCTGCAGGGCACCTGTGCTGGTTGCACTTGCTTTGATTGAATGTGGAATGAAGTACGAAGATGCAGTTCAGTTTATAAGACAGTGAGTATGAAGTTTTTGTGTTCAGAAACACACATGATAAAGTTTGCCATTCTTGTATTTTCAGAAAAAGAAGGGGAGCGTTCAATTCCAAACAGCTGCTTTATTTGGAGAAATACCGACCTAAGATGCGATTACGCTTCAGAGATACCAATGGGCATTGCTGTGTTCAGTAGAAGGAAATGTAAACGAAGGCTGACTTGATTGTGCCATTTAGAGGGAACTCTTGGTACCTGGAAATGTGAATCTGGAATATTACCTGTGTCATCAAAGTAGTGATGGATTCAGTACTCCTCAACCACTCTCCTAATGATTGGAACAAAAGCAAACAAAAAAGAAATCTCTCTATAAAATGAATAAAATGTTTAAGAAAAGAGAAAGAGAAAAGGAATTAATTCAGTGAAGGATGATTTTGCTCCTAGTTTTGGAGTTTGAATTTCTGCCAGGATTGAATTATTTTGAAATCTCCTGTCTTTTTAAACTTTTTCAAAATAGGTCTCTAAGGAAAACCAGCAGAACATTAGCCTGTGCAAAACCATCTGTTTGGGGAGCACACTCTTCCATTATGCTTGGCACATAGATCTCCCTGTGGTGGGATTTTTTTTTTCCCTTTTTTTGTGGGGGAGGGTTGGTGGTATATTTTTCCCCTCTTTTTTCCTTCCTCTCCTACATCTCCCTTTTCCCCCGATCCAAGTTGTAGATGGAATAGAAGCCCTTGTTGCTGTAGATGTGCGTGCAGTCTGGCAGCCTTAAGCCCACCTGGGCACTTTTAGATAAAAAAAAAAAAAAAACAAAAAACAACACCAAAAAAACAGCAGTGATATATATATATATATATATATATATATATATATATATATATATATATATATATATATATATATATAATATAATATATATATATATATATATATTTTCCAGGTGGTTTTTAGTCTTTACTGATGAAAGGGTGTTCATGTTAGTTTCTTCAAAACCCTATCTAATACTAGGCAAAGTAGCCAAGAGCCTTTTGTTTTGTTTTTATTTTGATAAATTAGTGGAGAAATGGCATTTTAAGAGGAGTCTCTTCTCAACTTACCTGAGAGTCGAATTCTTCTCTTCCCTAACCAATGAAGCTAAGTGGTTATCCCAGAAACTTGTCTTCTAAAAGGGAGGACTCCAGGCCATCAATAAAGATGTCCAGGCAGTGAGCGTACTTTTTACACCCTGTAGAATTGTGGGCTGTAGCGTTACTCTGATTTTCTGTCTAGTATCAGAGAATGCTGGTAGCTTAAAATTTTTATTTTAGGACTTGTACTCTGAATTTTCAGGAACCGTCAAAGGAGCAGCAGCAAATTCACATATTTTCGACTTGAGAAATGCTTGTGGTATGTGTTTTCCAAACTGCCCCCTATATGTAAAGTTCAGTTTAACCACTGATTGCCTTGTTATTACTAGGTTTTTTGAGATTAAAAAAAAAAAATCCCTGGTTTAAAACCAACAATGATGCCTAGTGAGTATGTGTCCACAGGCCATAACAGGGTAGAAGAGAGACATCGTGCAACCCAATGAGTAGTGAAGGGACTGTGTTGCTTGTGAAGCGGTGTAGTAGCATTTTTGCAGATTCTTGGCTGGGTTTAGTGTACTGATCTAGAAAAGCTGTTTTTCTGCTCCTTTGTGGAAGGCAGTTATGATCAGGCTGCATGGACAAAGCAGGTAGAGGGGCACCATCAGGGGCTCTTGCACTATTTTCACCTCTAAATATTACGTACTCAGTAGTGCCCTGCTTCTAGGGCTCTGAATACGGGCTTAAAGTCATCTTGTCCTGCTGGAATTTGCTGTGCAGAGCCATAAGCCTCCCATTTTGTTAGCGTCAGCTAGGCCAATAGGAACAGACCGGGACCTTGTCTCACACTGATGATACCTCACATGTTGACCGGCTATGTGAACTGCCTATTTCCTATGCTGGAGTTTTGATTTTTAACTAAACGCAAATCTGTAGATTCTCTCCTCTCCCATCCCAGAAAACAAAACAAAATAATGCTTTTCGAAATTGTTTCTAGGACTTTAAAACATAATGGTATATCCAAAATTCTTTATTTCAGAATGCAACAATAGATTCCATTAATATAGACTCAAGATCAAAACAGCATACCTGCTAAGCTAAGATAGATGGTGTTGATTCCACTGGGTTTTGATCAATACAATAACAAACCTTTTTCCTTTGACATACTCTGAATTTTGTTGTTTGGGGGGAGGGGGTGTGTGTGTGTGTGTGTGTGTGTGTGTGTGTATGTGTGTGTGTGTGTGTGCACGCGCAGTGTCCATCAGTATCAGTGCCTGCCTGAGTTAGGAAAATTACATTCCTGGTTCTGTATTGAGGAGAAGGATGTATAAAGCAACATGAAACATTAGCCCTCCTTTTATTTTAAAGACTAATGTTAATTGTTCTTAAAACTGGATTTTTTTTCCTTAAAGCAATTTTTTTCTTTTCGATTTAATGAAGTATTGCTAGCTGAAGCCAGTTTGACATAGAGAGATGTCAGATTGATTTGAAAGGTGTGCAGCCTGATTTAAAACCAAACCCTGAACCCTTTTAAAGAACAATAAAACATATTTTACACGCTCTTTGTGCATTTTTTTCCTCCATCCTCAAGAGT